CGGGGGTTAAGGAGAAATGAGCTCCTTGCCGGTGCAGGGTGACAGCGGGGAGGAAGCCTCAGGCAGAAAAGTCGCCGTTCACACTCTCCCTTCTCTCCTTCCTCTGCCTCCTTCCACCCCCTCTATCCCCACCACTCGCCAGTTACCGGTCGCCGCTCACCTGCTGGGGCGCGAGGTGCAGAGACTGTACCGACCGAGGACCCAGAGGCTGTCACCACGGAGGGGAAGTCCTCAGCTGCACAGGTTGGGGGGGGGGGGGGGGGCGGGCCCAACCAGTCACATGACGTCGAGCTCCGCCCTGCCTCCTCCATCCCAGCGCTCTACATCTCGGGGGGCCTGAATTTTTACGGATCCCTTGAATATTAATTTTCTTGGATTAAAGAAATAAAAGATAAATTTTCACAAAGAGTATGTTATAAAGTACAATGTGGAAAATGTGGACAGCAAGAGTTAAAGCGCATTGCTAAGGAAGTGACGTTCACGCCACAATCGAGGGACAGGAAATGGCGGTGGCGTTCCGTCCCTCTGGAGTCCGCCGGTAAAATTCCAGGCTCTGAGGTTTGGGCCAATCACGTGATCTTAAAACTTGAGGCGTGCTGGAGGGTAGCCAATCTATCTGGCCGATTGTTAACTACGTTTGTTTTAAAACACCTAACTTAAACTTGAGCTTTCCACAGATTTCTTTACATTTAGAAGAACTAACTTTATAAAACCCTACTAGGAGGCAACAGCGTTTGAAGGTCACTCTGGAGACCACAAACTGGGAAGAACGGGGCTGAGAAAAACTATCTTGCGGATATGGGACAAGAGAGGGAGGGGTGGAAAAATCTGGATTTTACCGCCAGGGCCTACCGAGCCAGCCCCACAAGCAGTGTCGTAAGCGGGTGGGAGGGAGGAGCATGACCCCAGAAGGCCCAGTCCAGGAGAAAGATGGAGGTTCCGGAGTGGAGGGGGCAGGGTGCGCGGAGGCGAGCAGTGCGGCTGCGCGTGAGGCGGCGGCGCGCCGGCGCGCGAGGGGCGGGGTGAAAGGTCACAGCGCGGCAGCGGGTCTGGCTGGCGGCAGCGGCGGGAGGGAGCCGAGAGACCCGAGTGCACGTGTGGAGAAGCGGCGGCACAAGCGCGGCGGCGGGAGACACTCCCGCCCCCACCAGACTCAAGCCCTCACTCGACTCTCGCGGCCTTCGTTGCTCGCACAGCTCCCTGCCCAGGCTAGGAGGCCGGCTTGCGGGGTTGAGTGGCCCGAGCTAAGGGTGCGGAGACCTAAGGGCGGCGACTACGACGGCGTTGATATCGGTGGTAACGACGGCCTCAGCAGGCGGGGAAGATGAAAGGGTGAGGAAGGGCAGCCGGGCAGGGCCCGGCCGTGTTTTATTGAGTACATTTTGATTTGTTCCAGTAGCCGGATCGAGCTGGGAGATGTGACACCACACAATATTAAACAGTTGAAAAGATTGAATCAGGTCATCTTTCCAGTCAGCTACAATGACAAGTTCTACAAGGATGTGCTGGAGGTTGGCGAGCTAGCAAAACTTGGTATAATATAGTTTTTTTTTTGTCCTCCCTTCTCAACATTATATCTTTATGTTTTCCTTGGCAGCCTATTTCAATGATATTGCTGTAGGTGCAGTATGCTGTAGGGTGGATCATTCACAGAATCAGAAGAGACTTTACATCATGACACTAGGATGTCTGGCACCTTACCGAAGGCTAGGAATAGGTAAAAAATTGTGGTTTTTTTACTTCTTCAGAAGTCACGTGTTTGTTATTTATTTTATTAACAGGAACTAAAATGTTAAATCATGTCTTAAACATCTGTGAAAAAGATGGTACTTTTGACAACATTTATCTGTAAGTAAAATAATATTTAATGTTCTTATCAAAATTTTTTTTCTGATACTCTCTTATATCTCAGGCATGTCCAGATCAGCAATGAGTCGGCAATTGACTTCTACAGGAAGTTTGGCTTTGAGATTATTGAGACAAAGAAGAACTACTATAAGAGGATAGAGCCCGCAGATGCTCATGTGCTGCAGAAAAACCTCAAAGTTCCTTCTGGTCAGAATGCAGATGTGCAAAAGACAGACAACTGAACAAATTACAAATGAACTTTCTTGCACTTGCTTGTCGCCAAATAAAAGAGAGGCCCATTGATTCCTCCCCCACCCCAACACTTTTCTTTTAAAGCTTTTCTCCCTCCTTGTTCTTGTTTTTCTTTCTTCCTTTCCTTTTCTCTGAGAGTTTTAATACTTTCAAGGACTTTAAAAAAATAATCATGTTTGAATTGTTTTCTCTTATTTTTGTGAGGTGGTTTGAAGGAAGGACAAGGTAGATCTGTTTAGTTTTGCAGTTGAAGTTAGATGGTCCTAAACATTTAATTGTCAAATAATTTCAAATTTAATGTCCTGCTTTCACATTGAAGGGCAGAGCCTACAAAACATTGTATATTTCAAAAGACAAAAAGAAGCAGCAGCAGTATCTTGTTCTCTAATTCATAGACAAGTTGAGTGTGTTTGTGGTACTTTGGGTTTTTAAACACTTTGGGATACTAATCCCTAGACATTGCCTTCACTCCACCTTTAGTCCTTCTGAGCACTCTCTCGGGAGTTGGAACATTGTTATCCTTGTAAGAAATACTAAGCTTATGTTGATTTTTAAGTAATTATATCTTCTCTTCTTGCTGGTGGGTGGGGCAGTTTGGTTTAGTGTTATACTTTGGTCTAAGTATTTGAGTTAAACTGCTTTTTTGCTAATGAGTGGGCTGGTTGTTAGCAGGTTTGTTTTTCCTGCTGTTGATTGTTACTAGTGGCATTAACTTTTAGAATTTGGGCTGGTGAGATTAATTTTTTTTAATATCCCAGCTAGAGATATGGCCTTTAACTGACCTAAAGAGGTGTGTTGTGATTTAATTTTTTCCCGTTCCTTTTTCTTCAGTAAACCCAACAATAGTCTAACCTTAAAAATTGAGTTGATGTCCTTATAGGTCACTACCCCTAAATAAACCTGAAGCAGGTGTTTTCTCTTGGACATACTAAAAAATACCTAAAAGGAAGCTTAGATGGGCTGTGACACAAAAAATTCAATTACTGTCATCTAATGCCAGCTGTTAAAAGTGTGGCCACTGAGCATTTGATTTTATAGGAAAAAATAGTATTTTTGAGAATAACATAGCTGTGCTATTGCACATCTGTTGGAGGACATCCCAGATTTGCTTATACTCAGTGCCTGTGATATTGAGTTTAAGGATTTGAGGCAGGGGTAATTATTAAACATATTGCTTCTATTCTTGGAAAAATAGAAGTGTAAAATGTTAATAATACAAATGTCACTGTGACCTCCTCCACTGAGAGGACTGGTTTATGCCAGATCATTTTCCGGCACACACGGAGTGGCTTTGACAGATTGATAACTTTGTAAGATGGGAGACATCTGAAATATTCATGTTTTCCTTTTGTAGTCCCATCTCCACTATTTAGAAATGTTCTCAGACTTTAAAATAATGCACAGGGCTTGAGCTTTCTGTCATTTGACTTTAAAAGGAAGTTTCATTCATATTTATCCTCTTATGTAAAATTGCGGTATAAAGTCTCATTTCCAAATATGTTAAATGACAAAATTATTTTATAAAATGTTTATGCACACTTTATAACCTTAAGTTTTTATTTGAGAATGTGAAAGTACAAAGTGCAGTAGACTTCAACAATCTTGAGTGCCAAGAATAATACAGAAAAAGAAGACAGTTGATGAATGAGTTTATAGGGTTCTAATCTTAAGATGGTAAAAATGTAGAAAGACCTTGCTGGTTTTTTGGGGGTATTCGTTTCTTAAACAATCCAAATCTAAGCTTAGAAGAAAAGTTTAGCGTTAAGCACCTTTATCTTCATGAATAAGCTTCAGCTTGCTCTTGGCAAGAGAAGAGTGCTTGAGTTACAGAAGGCATAAGTAGTTTGAAGAATGCAGCAGCCTTTTTGTAAACTTCCCAGATATCAAAATAGACTTTGATATATAAATGGTTTTCTGAGATGACACTGCCTCTATTTCTATAACCATTTCACCTGGACTATCTAATCAGTCCTATGAATGTATCCCTAAATGTGGTTATTGAAAACCTAATAGCTGCCTCATGACAAGTACATGTTATTTAAGGAGGAAAAAATATTAAATTTTGAATTGAGTGTGTAGGCTCCCTATCATTATATATAGAGTTTCTTTTTCCACGGTAGTCAGTGACTTAACCTGAATTGTAAATGTTTGTAAAGGGTTAATTGTCCTACATCAAACTTAGTTAAATAATTCCATCCACTTATGGAGGAGGAGGAGAATGTGGAAGAGGTAAAAAGCTGGGCACAAGTTCATATGCCTATGAGTCAGTAAAGACTGAAGTAATGTCCTATGTTGAGCTGGTTATTTTGATATATGATAATAATTATCTTTGAAGTAGAACAATTCTGTTAACTGGAAAATCACAGGATATATCCATCATATTTTTCAGGACAGATAGTTTTTACTGTGGGGCAAATAGGTTAAAATTACACTATGTTAGTTGCATTTAGGTTTTAAAGCAAAGAATCTGTAGAGAAATCTATGCAATATATAGTTTGTCCAGATTAGCTTTCATTTGGGGAATGAAGTTCTGAAATATCTAAAGCAGTTTACTCATCAATTGAAAAGTCCTCCAAAAAGAGAACTATTGGGAAACCATGGTGTGGTGGTGGAAAAGAAAAGCTCCCTCAGTTTTTTGGAGGGAATAACTTAAAAAAATACTTAAATGGCTAAGTTTACTTGGTGCAGTTAAGAATTAAACTTGTCAATTTTAACATTGCTGTTACATCTGAAATAAACTTATGTGATGTTCTGGTAGTGATCTGTGATATCTGTAAATGTCAAAACTGTATTGTTGAATTCTGCAGCCAGCAACCGTACATACTCATTGTGTAGTGTTTCCCTTACTGCTTTTATTTACTTTCACATTTAAGATCTAATTTTAAAATCATTAAAATAGGCCAAGTGTAATTAAGGCATCCTAATTCAGATCTTCTGTGACTTGCTAGGTACAGTGCCCAATATCTACAATTCAGTTCCAATGAGAGGGAAAAAGTAAGATCCAAGGAACTGTCTTGCTGCTGTATTTTTAATGTAATTATTAGAAATACTTGACACTTTAGGCTGCAATCTAGTTAGTAATGTTTATTGGCTACAGACAACATATTCAGGTGTTTTGTTTTTCTTCCTTGTAAGGAAGGAGTACGGTAGTTCAATGAGTTGGGAATTGGCTTTTAAGCTTTTTATCAAACATGAATTTAAGATTTTTTCTTTAACAGAATTCAGTATTTAATATTTCTAGTCAAAATTGTTATAATTAGATTTTTGCTTTTTTCATTTAAGAAGCAATGAGTGATCCTTGTCTAGTGTGTCTCAGTTATTACTGTAGTTTAAAACAACAAACAAGTATTACCTTCCACAGTTCTGGATCAGGAATCTAGGAGCTGCTTAACTGGGTGGTTCTGTCTTGAGATCTCAGAAGGTTGCAGTCAAGCTGTTAGCCAGGACTGTACCATCTTGAAGCTTGACAAGGCTAGAGGAGCCATTTCCAAGATGTCTTGCTTACGTGGCTCTTGGGCTTCTGTTCCTCACTGTGTGGGTATCACACACAGTGCCTGATGCTCACGTGGCTCTTGGGCTTCAGTTCCTTGGGCACCAGTTGCCTGGTGGACAACTGGTATGTGGCTTCCCCTAGAGCAGGTGATATAAGAAAGTGAGCAGAAACCATACTTTTTTATGACGTAGCCTCAGGTGACATTATTTCTGCCATATTCCATGAGTCACACAGACCAACCATTGAATCAGCTTGGTATAGTGTGGGAGGGGACTGCACAAGGATGTGAATACTGGGAGGTGGATATCATTGGGCCCTCTAGGAGACTGGCTATCACTGCTCAGAGAAGATGCTGGGCTTCGTTGACTCCCAAGGTCAGGGTAGTTTTGGTTAGGTTGTGTTTTATTAGTCTCTAAAAGGAGTAGTTTTCTAAATGAGGGTTATAAAGCACTGCACTTTACAGTTATTCGGGATATAAAAGAAATAGTGGGTCTAAAGGCTGTGCTCTTGTGGTTGGGTTTTCAGTGGGGAGGGGAGACTAGTCTGTCTCAGACTGATGCTGTTCTCACTGATTTGAATATTTCTGGGAAATTGGATACTACAGTCACAAATAGGAACAGTAAGCCTATAGAAGTTTTTCAGGGAGTAAATATTTTCTATGGCAGTGTCCTGAATTGGTTCTCCCTTGCAAGACTGAACTGTAGGAACTTAGTCCTAGTTTATGATACAGCCAAGTAACATAGTCACATGGGAAAAAGAGCTTGAGTCAGATTTCTTAATGTGTGTTGTTAACTTGGTAGAACATTGAGAATTATTTAAGTCAGAGAACGATCTGTTACTGGGGCAGAAATTCTCAACCTTTTCAGTTCTCCAAAATTTAAGATACTTGATTTCTTAGGTAAAATGTTTTTGTTTTTGTTTTGGAGACAGAGTCTCGCTCTGTCGCCCAGGCTGGAGTGCAGTGGCGCGATCTTGGCTCACTGCAAACTCCGCCTCCCAGATTCAAGCAATTCTGCCTGAGCCTCCCAAGTAGCTGCGACTAGAAAGCGCATGCCACCACGCCTGGCTAATTTTTTGTATTTTAGTAGAGATGGGGGTTTCACCGTGTTGCCCAGGCTGGTCTCAAACTCCTGAGCTTAGGCAATCCTCCTGGGGCAGCCTCCCAAAGTGCTAGGATTACAGGCGAGCCATGGCGCCTGGCCAGTAAAATGTTTTCTATCTAGAATGAATCAAGGTATTTTCCTTGCTCAGTAGCTTCTAGAATAAGAAAAAAATAGCAGCAAGATCTGATTCAGAAATAGTTGGGAGCAGAAAGTTAATATGAAGGAGTTGCTACTTGTTAACAGCCTAGAGTTGAGATCTAGAAGAATTATTACCTTTTTAAATTTGTGATGAAAGCTTAAATCCAGCATTTGGGAAGTTACTCTATTGGCTGAACTATTTTGGAGTTTGTAAGCTTTGTATTAGATATTCCTGATTTAACTGAAACTAATTTGCCACATAGCTTTAATTTCATCCCAGTTTTACTTGTTTTACTGTCCTCAAAAACTCAAGACATCTGAACTCAAAGGATCTAAGCAGTATAAATTAAAGCACATGTTGAATCACTGTAGCTTTCGTAGGACATCTGATTATAATGCTTTTCTTTGTTTCTTTGTCCATACTGAACTTGTCTAGTTTATCTTTGAGAAACATTTGCTAGTATCAAAAATCTTCTGTAAAGATTTGAACAATCTTGAATTCTCCTTGTCACTAGCCATCTCTTCCCCTAAAGTATAATAAAACTGTCAGGTACTATATGTGTAATTGCTTATGCAGGTGAAATTTGAAT